GTGGAGGTTGCAGTGAGCCGAGGTCACACTACTGCAATCCAGCCTGGGCGACAGAGCGAGACTCCGTCTCAAAAAAAAAAAAAAAAAAAAGAAGAAGGTACTTTGTAACATTCTCCCCGCCCTTGAGAATGTACTTTATAAGCCTATCCCAAACCTGTAAGAACTAATGATAATCCCACCACCCTTTGCTGACTCCTTTTTCGGACTCAGCCCGCCTGCACCCAGGTGAAATAAACAGCCTTGTTGCTCACACAAAGCCTGCTTGGTGGTCTCTTCACACGGACGCGCGTGACAAAGAAGTATAGATCAAGTGAAATCCAGAAGTGTTGAATATTGGTAGCGTTTGAGATGTACTTAAGAGTGCGTTATACTATTCCCCTTAATGTGCATGTTTGAAAATACTCAGAATAAAACACTTGTGAGGGCTACGGGAAAAAAAAAAGGGTCAGCTGTGGCCCAAGAAAGGACAGGGACCAAGCCCACGGACGTGCTCCTCTGAGTTGCACTAGTCTCTGGGCCTTGGCTCCCACCCTGAACAGCTCTCATCTTTAAATGTCTTCAGCTGTCCTCCTCCAGGAAGCCGGGTCAGGCGCTTCCTCCCGGGCGTCTCCGGTCTTCCTGGAAACCACAGGTCGGGTGTCAACCTACTCCAGGATAGGGGCCCCGAGGGGCCAGCCAGGCCTCCCAGCCTTGCCCAACCCTGGGGTTGACACGGACTTTAGCGTCTTTTTAAACTTCCGGCGCGGGCTCTGCGGTGGCACAGGAGGGTCCTCCAAACTTTCCTGCGATCTCAAAGGTCCAGATTCCACATTGGGGATGGGCCCAACTGACTTTGCTTCGCTCTCATTAGCCGGTGGTCCTCCAGGAAAGCGGGGCCGCCTCTCCGCTGTGCTCTCATAGGCCCAGGTTCTTGCGTTCGTGTGTCCTTCTCTCACTCTGATTGGCCTATATTCCCCCTGAGGGTGTGGCCAAATCTCATTGGCTCTCGCGCCCGAATGTATGACGTCATGCGCCAGCGCCCGTCGCTTTTGCTGGACGTCATCCTCGGGAGCCCACCCGGACGAAGGGGGAGAGTAGACAGCAGAACCAGCGGCGGCGGCTAAGCAGAGACTGTAGTAGCGGCGACAGCGACGACGGCAGCGATGGCTGGGGCGGGGCCAGCCCCGGGACTCCCGGGTGCAGGAGGACCCGTGGTCCCGGGTCCTGGCGCTGGCATCCCGGGCAAAAGCGGCGAGGAACGCTTGAAGGAAATGGAGGCGGAGATGGCCCTGTAAGGCCCGCGACAGAGAGTGATAAAAGTCGCCTGAGCGCTGATGTCTGTTCTACTCCTCCAGGTTTGAGCAGGAAGTTCTGGGGGCTCCAGTACCTGGAATCCCAACTGCTGTGCCTGCGGTGCCCACTGTCCCCACGGTCCCCACAGTAGAAGCGATGCAGGTCCCAGCGGCTCCTGTGATCCGCCCAATTATCGCGACCAACACATACCAGCAGGTACGGCTGAGCTAAGGCATGTAAGTCAGGGACAGGCCCCTCACCCTGACCTCTTCCTCGACAGGTCCAGCAGACTCTGGAGGCCCGAGCAGCTGCTGCAGCCACAGTAGTTCCTCCCATGGTGGGTGGCCCTCCTTTTGTAGGCCCTGGTAAGTAAAGAGTAGCAAGGTGAGGGGGTTGGTCCCACCATCCTTGCCTCTCCCCTCCCAACAGTTGGCTTTGGCCCTGGTGATCGGAGTCACCTGGACAGCCCAGAGGCTCGAGAAGCCATGTTCCTGCGGCGGGCAGGTGAGTCTGGGGCCAGGGACCCCCACATTTAAATGACACACACCCCCATCTCTCTCTCCCACAGCTGTGGCCCCCCAGAGGGCCCCTATCCTGCGTCCAGCCTTCGTCCCCCACGTGCTACAGAGAGCAGGTGAGGGGCCAGGGTCATCATCCCTGCCACATGGCCCTGGAACTCCCCACTAACACCCTGACAGATTCCGCTCTCTCCTCTGCAGCAGCCGGCCCCCGCCCTATGGCCCTACGGCCCCCTCACCAGGCCCTCGTGGGCCCCCCTCTGCCTGGGCCCCCTGGACCACCCATGATGCTGCCACCAATGGCTCGGGCTCCAGGGCCCCCGCTGGGCTCCATGGCTGCACTGAGGCCCCCTCTGGTGAGTGTGAACAGGGAACTAACGGTCAGATGCGGCCCCCCTCATGCTCTCCTCTTACCCACAGGAAGAGCCAGCAGCACCCCGAGAGCTGGGCCTAGGCCTGGGGTTGGGCCTGAAAGAGAAGGAAGAGGCAGTGGTGGCGGCGGCGGCTGGGCTGGAGGAGGCTAGCGCGGCTGTGGCCGTGGGGGCAGGAGGTGCCCCAGCTGGCCCTGCAGTCATTGGGCCCAGCCTGCCGCTGGCCCTGGCCATGCCATTGCCCGAGCCTGAGCCCCTGCCCCTCCCGTTGGAGGTCGTCCGCGGCCTCCTGCCCCCGCTGCGCATTCCTGAACTCCTGTCCCTGCGTCCTCGGCCCCGGCCCCCTCGGCCAGAGCCACCCCCAGGCCTCATGGCTCTTGAGGTAAGCAGGGAGCCTAGCGGTGAAGGGACAGAACCCCTTTGCACCTCTCCCCTTTCCTCTGCAGGTCCCAGAGCCCCTGGGTGAAGACAAGAAGAAGGGGAAGCCAGAGAAATTGAAACGGTGCATTCGCACAGCGGCAGGGAGCAGCTGGGAGGACCCCAGCCTGCTGGAGTGGGATGCAGGTAAGCTGCTGAAGCTCGAGGTCAGGCGTGGCATCCTCTGATGTCATCTCTTCCCCATCCCCAGATGACTTCCGGATCTTCTGTGGGGATCTGGGCAATGAGGTGAACGATGACATCTTGGCACGCGCCTTCAGCCGCTTCCCATCCTTCCTTAAGGCCAAGGTGATCCGTGACAAGCGCACAGGCAAGACCAAGGGCTACGGCTTCGTCAGCTTCAAGGACCCCAGCGACTACGTGCGCGCCATGCGTGAGATGAATGGTGGGTGCGGCCTCCCCTGGGAACTGCAGGCGCCGAGCCTGCCTTGAACCCTCTGTCTCCACAGGGAAGTATGTGGGCTCGCGCCCCATCAAGCTTCGCAAGAGCATGTGGAAGGACCGGAATCTGGACGTGGTCCGCAAGAAGCAGAAGGAAAAGAAGAAGCTGGGCCTGAGATAGGGTCTGTGGCCAGGCACCCGCTCCCACCTGGCCGGGCGCTGGCTCCTCCCTCAGTTCTCTTTGGAAAACCCCCAGCTGTCCACCCATCCCCTGCCCCAAAACCAGTTTCAATAAATTTACGTTCATTTCCACCCCTGGCTGGGCATGGAAGCACGCTGTGGGG